CTCATCCCTCTCTGGACTTCTCCTTCCCAACCTGTATGAGGTACTAGGTGGGCTCCTGCCTTCGATTTCTCTCATTGGTCTGTGAAAAGGTGACTCATTTTAGAGCCTTGGACCTGTGCCCAATGTCTCCCCCAGTTGACTCAATTTCAAGACAAACCACCTCCTCTCCCCCTTCAGAGGTGAACGGCTGACTCAGGAGCTGGGTGGCAGCTCAGCCTTGGGGGCAAAATATATCAAAATCACCTAGGACAATAAATAATCCTACTGGGCTACAACTGACAGTGCCAGGCCCGGGGCCACATGCTTCACATACATGAGATCATGTCAGATAGCCCCGTAGCTGCAAGCAAAGGGTAGAGGCCGGCAGATCTCTGAGCCTCTGTTCTCACGTGTAAAATGGAGCCCTGGCATCCCTATTGTTCAGCCTTGGAGAATGAACTGAAATCGTGTCAGGGTCTGATACAGAACAAGTACTCTATACATGACAGAGATTTCTTACGGAAAATCCAATGGAGCGTAAGTCATTTGCTCAGGGTAGCGGAGCTGGGAACTGGCAGAGGAAGGTCTCGAACCCACACCCGTGGGAACTCCAAGTCTTTGAAAGTCCGTCCCGCCCCTGCGTGAAGAATGGGCGCGCGGCTGGACTCGTCACCGGGGGTTTTAGGGAAGGTTGAACTTGTCATTCAACCGTGTAGGGAGGGTGGTTTAGTCACAGGGGTGGAGGGAGGGGGCCCACTGGCGCGCCACCAGGACCCCGGTGCCCTAGATGCATACCTGGCCGCGCTTCGGATGCTCAGAGGCAAACCCCCTCCCCTTGGGAGGCGGAGTCGGACAAGGCTCCGTCTCGTTCCGTTCCGTCACGTCCGGTGGGGCGGGGCTTCGGGGCTTTCCCCTTTGAGGGGAGTATCGGTTAACCCTTGCGCGGCGGGGCGGGCTGGAGCTCCGCGGGCCGGAACCCGGGAGTCGGGGCTCCCCAGCCACACCCCTCGCGGGATTTAAAGGGATAGGAGGGGCCGGGTCGGCCGAAGCCCGAACCGAAGGAGCGGGCATGAGGCGCTGCCCGTGCCGTGGGAGCCTGAACGAGGCGGAGGCCGGGGCGCTGCCCGCGGCGGCCCGCATGGGACTGGAGGCGCCGCGAGGAGGGCGGCGGCGGCAGCCGGGACAGCAGCGACCTGGGCCCGGCGCAGGGGCCCCGGCGGGGCGGCCGGAGGGGGGCGGGCCCTGGGCCCGGACAGAGGGGTCCAGCCTCCACAGCGAGCCTGAGAGGGCCGGCCTCGGGCCTGCGCCGGGGACAGAGAGTCCGCAGGCAGAATTCTGGACAGACGGACAGACTGAGCCCGCGGCAGCTGGCCTTGGAGTAGAGACCGAGAGGCCCAAGCAAAAGACGGAGCCAGACAGGTCCAGCCTCCGGACGCATCTAGAATGGAGCTGGTCAGAGCTGGAGACGACTTGTCTTTGGACGGAGACCGGGACAGATGGCCTTTGGACTGATCCGCACAGGTCCGACCTCCAGTTTCAGCCCGAGGAGGCCAGCCCCTGGACACAGCCAGGGGTTCATGGGCCCTGGACAGAGCTGGAAACGCATGGGTCACAGACTCAGCCAGAGAGGGTCAAGTCCTGGGCTGATAACCTCTGGACCCACCAGAACAGTTCCAGCCTCCAGACTCACCCAGAAGGAGCCTGTCCCTCAAAAGAGCCAAGTGCTGATGGCTCCTGGAAAGAATTGTATACTGATGGCTCCAGGACACAACAGGATATTGAAGGTCCCTGGACAGAGCCATATACTGATGGCTCCCAGAAAAAACAGGATACTGAAGCAGCCAGGAAACAGCCTGGCACTGGTGGTTTCCAAATACAACAGGATACTGATGGCTCCTGGACACAACCTAGCACTGACGGTTCCCAGACAGCACCTGGGACAGACTGCCTCTTGGGAGAGCCTGAGGATGGCCCATTAGAGGAACCAGAGCCTGGAGAATTGCTGACTCACCTGTACTCTCACCTGAAGTGTAGCCCCCTGTGCCCTGTGCCCCGCCTCATCATTACCCCTGAGACCCCTGAGCCTGAGGCCCAGCCAGTGGGACCCCCCTCCCGGGTTGAGGGGGGCAGCGGCGGCTTCTCCTCTGCCTCTTCTTTCGACGAGTCTGAGGATGACGTGGTGGCCGGGGGCGGAGGTGCCAGCGATCCCGAGGACAGGTCTGGGGTGAGTGGGACCCATCCTGCCCTTGAGCCACAGCCCTGACCCCACCCTGCTCTGCTCCCTACAGAGCAAACCCTGGAAGAAGCTGAAGACAGTTCTGAAGTATTCACCCTTTGTGGTCTCCTTCCGAAAACACTACCCTTGGGTCCAGCTTTCTGGACATGCTGGTAAGTGGGGTGGTGGTGGACAGAGCTGGGCACCTGATCCTCTCATTTATTCTACCACCTTTAGGGAACTTCCAGGCAGGAGAGGATGGTCGGATTCTGAAACGTTTCTGTCAGTGTGAGCAGCGCAGCCTGGAGCAGCTGATGAAAGACCCGCTGCGACCTTTCGTGCCTGCCTACTATGGCATGGTGCTGCAGGATGGCCAGACCTTCAACCAGATGGAAGACCTCCTGGCTGACTTTGAGGGCCCCTCCATTATGGACTGCAAGATGGGCAGCAGGTGGGGCTGGGGCAGCCCTGGGGCAGGGATGGAATTTCCTTTGTCACATCCTCTGTGTGCTCAGGACCTATCTGGAAGAGGAGCTAGTGAAGGCACGGGAACGTCCCCGTCCCCGGAAGGACATGTATGAGAAGATGGTGGCTGTGGACCCTGGGGCCCCTACCCCTGAGGAGCATGCCCAGGGTGCAGTCACCAAGCCCCGCTACATGCAGTGGAGGGAAACCATGAGCTCCACCTCTACCCTGGGCTTCCGGATCGAGGGCATCAAGGTGAGGACCAGGAACCGCCTGGCCTGTCCCGGATGACCCTGCCCCTCCACACCCTGCCCTACAGAAGGCAGATGGGACCTGTAACACCAACTTCAAGAAGACGCAGGCACTGGAGCAGGTGACAAAAGTGCTGGAGGACTTCGTGGATGGAGACCACGTCATCCTGGTGAGTGGGACACCCATGTCCCAGAATGTAGCATGCTAACCAAAGAACGCTCCCTGTCACACAGCAAAAGTACGTGGCATGCCTAGAAGAACTTCGTGAAGCTCTGGAGATCTCCCCCTTCTTCAAGACCCACGAGGTGCGAGCCCTGGCTTCCATGGGTGGATGTATAAATGATCCTACAGTCGACCCCTTATCCTCAGGTGATCTCCTCCAAACCCCCAGTGGATGCCGGAAACTGTGGATAGTACTGAACTATAGACTGTGTTTTCTCGATCTGATAACCAAGATGGCTCCTAGGTGACTAGTGGGTGGGTTGCGGATACAGCATAGACTTGCTGAACAAAGGGATGATTCGCATCCCAGGTGGGACGAAGCGGGATGGCACGAGATTTCATCACAGTAGTTAAACCAATGTGCAACTTAAAACTTACACATTGTTTGTTTCTGGAATTTTCCACTTAATATTTTTGGATCGCACTTGACTGAGAGTAACTAAAACCAAAGAAAATGAAACCACGGACTGGGGAGACTAACTGTATTACTCTCACTTTGTATATGAGGACGCAGAACCACAGAGAGGTTAAGACACCTGCCTAAGGCTGCACAGACAGGAGGTGGCACAGCCAGGATATGAATCAGGCAGCCAGGCTCCAGGGTTCATGCTGTCAATCACCCTGCTCTGCTGCCTGTCAGGAAGGGACCTTGGCCAGTGCCTGCTCCTCCCTTAACCTCCCGTCTCTACCCCGGCAGGTGGTAGGCAGCTCCCTCCTCTTCGTGCACGACCACACCGGCCTGGCCAAGGTCTGGATGATAGACTTCGGCAAGACGGTGGCCTTGCCCGACCACCAGACGCTCAGCCACAGGCTGCCCTGGGCTGAGGGCAACCGTGAGGACGGCTACCTCTGGGGCCTGGACAACATGATCTGCCTCCTGCAGGGGCTGGCACAGAGCTGAGCTGCTCAGCCACCATCAGGTTAATTGGATGGCGCCAGTCTGGCTGGAGGAGCCCTGAGATGCCATGGGAGGCCTGAGGTTGGCCACGGGGGAGCTGGCCTCCAGGGACGGGAGAGATTGTGTCATGTGCCACACGAGACCAACGTGGAAAAGTCTGAAGGGCCTTGGGAGACCAGGTAGCACCTGGCCCCATCATGATGCAGGGGTTTTGGGGACCTGGAAGGAAGGTGATGAGGCAGTGAGTCAGAAAAACCAGAACGGGGTCCCCGGATCTGCCGGGAAGGCTTCTGAGGGGCTGCCCTGAGAGCATTCAGTTCACATGTCACAGGGTATGGTGTGACAGGGTGCCTGTGGACACATGAATCACTTCTAACCTGCCTCCCTGTCAGCCTCCAGGCTGCCAGCTGGCTGAGGCCAGGGACTGGGTCAGGCTCATCTGTGGCGCCTCAGAGGGTCAGCATCATTGGTGAACAGATGCAGGCGCTGCTGGACCATCTGGGGAGAGTGACAGTCCATGTCTTCACCAGGGAGCCATTTGAGTGCTGAGCGACAAGAGGCTCAGAGGGCATGACCCCATGGGACTGGATGCGGCCTGAGGGCTGATACCGCTGGGCGGTATCCTGCCCTGCTGTGGCCCTGTGGGATCCTCCGTGTTCCTCGGCGGACTCTGCTGACCTCCTGCAGACCCAAACCACAGCCACATCCCAGCTTCTGTGCCAGCACTGTGACAGTACCTCGCTCCTCTGTGCACCAGATCCGGCCTCAGGACTTACACCTCCTGCCTGACCCCCAGGCTTCTCTCTCCTTTCTCCCAGCAAACTGCAGTGGCAGAAAGGAGGTTCAGAGGCTGGGAAAGTGGGCCTCCCCTTGCAACTCAGAGCTGCTGCACTCAGGAGGGCCCCATCCAATCCCGGGCCCCTGCAGGGAAAAGCGCTGGGTGTGTGTCAGAGGCGCAGGGTGGGTGGGGCTGCCAGCCAGGACCCTGGCCTGCAGCCTGATCCAAACCAAAGACTGTAGAACCCTGGGGTGTGGCTAACGGCCCCTCCAGCACCCATAGCCAGGTCTTCCTGGCCCTTGAGGCTGGGCTGGCGGACAGGCACCTACCTCTTCCTTAAGCTGAAGCTCCCACACTGTCTTCCAGGGCTGAGGAGATGCTCTCCTTTTCTACTGACCATCTTGATACTTATTTATACGAGAGGCAGTTGCTGGACGGGGTAGTACTGGGAAGCAGGAGGCAGAATGGCTCTGCTGAGCCTCCTACCCATGACAACACCCCAATAAACAGAACATTCAGAGCCAATGTCGTAGAGCTTTTTATTTTGCATCTGGAGT